GGAGAAAATCAGAAATCAACATCCAGGGAGAGGATTTCAGCTTTTCAAGTGACCTCTCACAAATAATACCAGAAACAAAAGCGTGTGCACATGTGACAACGATGTGAAAAATGATGTATTTAGGTGCATAACCTGGAAAGCCTAAAAGATACATAAAAATTGCTTTTTTTTTGCGGGGAGAGATGTTATGGGCAGGGTTTTTTTTTGCGGGGGTGGGAAGGGGTAGTAATAGGTGTTTTCCTGCAAATTGTGCTTAATGTCATTTCTCATTTTAAAGAAAACCACAATACTTGGCATTGTCACAGAAACTCCCCTGGATCTTCTGGGACCTACCTTTTCACAAGGGAATTTTTTGTTTTAGGATGCCCATCTGAAAACTTGAATTTATCATGTAAATGCCATACTGAAGACACCGTCTCCAGAATCAATTCTTCTTTAATGGGGATGCGGTTTGCTTAATTCGGAGCCCTAATGGCAACGTCATTAAGGTCTGGGTTTAGTGTCTTGGGATCCAAACCTTTGTCACGGATAGAAAGGTGGAGGAAAGAAAGGCCCCCGTGCTCTAAAACAGCTGAATATGTCACCCTCCGAAGTCCAGCCTCGGCCAGAGCCCGTGAGATGCAATGCACCATCCGCAGCGGGAGACGCAGCCGCCGCCTAGGAGGTCGTGCGCGCCTCTGGGTCTCGTGCCGCACCCAGAAGTGCCGGGGTGGCGGGGAGGCTGAGGGGAGTTGGTAACGGCATCGCCATGGCAACAGTGACGTCCTTTTACCCTGGATCTAATTGGAGGAAACCCCGTGGCCGAAGCCGCAGCCTGCCGGCCAACCGAACTTCCCCGTACCGACCCACCCTCCTAGCCTCCGCGTTCCCTCCCGCTCCGCCCCCCTCGCCCCCTTCCGCGCGCTCGGTCCTCATTGGCCAGCGGCGCGCTGGGGGCGGGACTCTCGGGAGAAGCTCGGCGCATCATTGGGCGGTGGACCGCCCCTCGGCCCCGGGGTAGGCTGACACGGGAGGGTCCTCAGCTAAAGCCAAAAGCAGATCAAAGTGGTGGGACTCGCGTCGCGGCCGCGGAGACGTGAAGGTGAGCGCCTGGGTCGGCCCGCGGGCTTCCTCTGTTCTCGCCTCGCCGCCCCGCCCCTCCGCAGCTCTCGAGGCTCCTCCCGCTGCGGGTCGGCGCTCGCCCTCGCTCTCCTCGCCCTCCGCCCCGGCCCCGGCCCCGCGCCCGCCATGGAGAAGACTGAGCTGATCCAGAAGGCCAAGCTGGCCGAGCAGGCCGAGCGCTACGACGACATGGCCACCTGCATGAAGGCAGTGACCGAGCAGGGCGCCGAGCTGTCCAACGAGGAGCGCAACCTGCTCTCCGTGGCCTACAAGAACGTGGTCGGGGGCCGCAGGTCCGCCTGGAGGGTCATCTCTAGCATCGAGCAGAAGACCGACACCTCCGACAAGAAGTTGCAGCTGATTAAGGACTATCGGGAGAAAGTGGAGTCCGAGCTGAGATCCATCTGCACCACGGTGCTGGTGAGTCCTCGGCGCGGGGAGCAGGGGAGGCCTAGTGCCTAATGTTCTGTCTTATTTATTTCAGGAATTGTTGGATAAATATTTAATAGCCAATGCAACTAATCCAGAGAGTAAGGTCTTCTATCTGAAAATGAAGGGTGATTACTTCCGGTACCTTGCTGAAGTTGCGTGTGGTGATGATCGAAAACGTAAGTTTATTTGTTATATGGGCAAAAGTAGAATATTGCACTTCTTATTTTTCGCTCTTCACAGAAACGATAGATAATTCCCAAGGAGCTTACCAAGAGGCATTTGATATAAGCAAGAAAGAGATGCAACCCACACACCCAATCCGCCTGGGGCTTGCTCTTAACTTTTCTGTATTTTACTATGAGATTCTTAATAACCCAGAGCTTGCCTGCACGCTGGCTAAAACGGTAAGATGTGTGTCCAGGAAATACGTACTTTACATATTTTACCATGGATATTAATATTTATCAGGCTTTTGATGAGGCCATTGCTGAACTTGATACACTGAATGAAGACTCATACAAAGACAGCACCCTCATCATGCAGTTGCTTAGAGACAACCTAACAGTGAGTTGTTTACTCTTTTAATTTTATTTTCTATAGTAACTTAATATGATTCTTCTTTTTCTAGCTTTGGACATCAGACAGTGCAGGAGAAGAATGTGATGCGGCAGAAGGGGCTGAAAACTAAATCCATACAGGGTGTCATCCTTCTTTCCTTCAAGAAACCTTTTTACACATCTCCATTCCTTATTCCACTTGGATTTCCTATAGCAAAGAAACCCATTCATGTGTATGGAATCAACTGTTTATAGTCTTTTCACACTGCAGCTTTGGGAAAACTTCATTCCTTGATTTGTGTTTGTCTTGGCCTTCCTGGTGTGCAGTACTGCTGTAGAAAAGTATTAATAGCTTCATTTCATATAAACATAAGTAACTCCCAAACACTTATGTAGAGGACTAAAAATGTATCTGGTATTTAAGTAATCTGAACCAGTTCTGCAAGTGACTGTGTTTTGTATTACTGTGAAAATAAGAAAATGTAGTTAATTACAATTTAAAGAGTATTCCACATAACTTCTTAATTTCTACATTCCCTCCCTTACTCTTCGGGGGTTTCCTTTCAGTAAGCAACTTTTCCATGCTCTTAATGTATTCCTTTTTAGTAGGAATCCGGAAGTATTAGATTGAATGGAAAAGCACTTGCCATCTCTGTCTAGGGGTCACAAATTGAAATGGCTCCTGTATCACATACGGAGGTCTTGTGTATCTGTGGCAACAGGGAGTTTCCTTATTCACTCTTTATTTGCTGCTGTTTAAGTTGCCAACCTCCCCTCCCAATAAAAATTCACTTACACCTCCTGCCTTTGTAGTTCTGGTATTCACTTTACTATGTGATAGAAGTAGCATGTTGCTGCCAGAATACAAGCATTGCTTTTGGCAAATTAAAGTGCATGTCATTTCTTAATACACTAGAAAGGGGAAATAAATTAAAGTACACAAGTCCAAGTCTAAAACTTTAGTACTTTTCCATGCAGATTTGTGCACATGTGAGAGGGTGTCCAGTTTGTCTAGTGATTGTTATTTAGAGAGTTGGACCACTATTGTGTGTTGCTAATCATTGACTGTAGTCCCAAAAAAGCCTTGTGAAAATGTTATGCCCTATGTAACAGCAGAGTAACATAAAATAAAAGTACATTTTATAAACCATTTACTATGGCTTTGTAACAATTGCATACCCATATTTTAAGGGACAGGTGAATTTACTACTTTCTAAAGTTTATTGATACTTCCCTTTTATGTAAAATGTAGTAGTGATACCTATATTTCCACATTGTGCATTGTGACACACTTGTCTAGGGATGCCTGGAAGTGTATAAAATTGGACTGCATTTCTTAGAGTGTTTTACTATAGATCAGTCTCATGGGCCATCTCTTCCTCAGATGTAAATGATATCTGGTTAAGTGTTATATGGAATAAAGTGGACATTTTAAAACTAGCAAAGTTAATTATGTGATTGTGAGTGCCTTGGCTGTTATTA